ATCACGAGGTCAGGAGTTCGAGACCAGCCTGGCCAACTTGGTGAAACCCCATCTCTACTAAAAATACAAAAATTAGCCGGGCGTGGTGGCGCGCGCCTGTAATCCCAGCTGCTCCGGAGGCTGAGGCATCCCAGCTGCTGGGGAGGCTGAGACAGAAGAATCGCTTGAACCCGGGAGGCGTAGGTTGCAGTGGGCCCAGATCGTGCCATTGCACTCCAGCCTGGGCAATAAGTGAAACAACACCTCAAAAAAAAAAAAAAAAAAAAAAAAAAAGCCAGAGTATGAAATATATGAGAATTTGCAGCAGAATAATATGACTTCAGGATGTGACAGCTGTAAAGGGTAAGCAGGCCAAGTATCAAGGTCCCTTCTTCGCTGAGCAAGATTGCGGAGAACAAGGGCCATGCACAAGTTTAGGAAGCTGAAACAAGGAACAGGACCCAGATCTTCTGATGTTTATTTCACCGTTACACGCTCATTTATCATGTATCCACTCATTCAAGGAGCATTTACTGAATTCCAGGATGATATAAGGGTAACATATAAACTTCACCCCAATCTTCACCTCAATGCTCATGATCCTTTATAAATTATCTCGAGGGAAAGAGAAGCCCATCAAAGACAGTCCTGAGAAAGCTGGGGCTGTTCATCTGTATACGGAGTTTAACAGAATGAAACGCCGGAGTTGGGGTGTCAGCTGGAATTGACGGTATACGGTGCGCACTAGGGACTCTCCCGACGGGGAGCAGTGAGTTGTCATCCCGGGTAGACGGCGAACTCCCGGAGCCACGCGGCCGCAGGTGGGCGAGGGCGGCGAGATCCCTCGCCGGCGTGAGAGCGGCCGTGGCTCTCCAGGCGGAGCGCACACCGGGTAGCGAGGCTCGCGGCTCGGCGCTGCCCGCGGCTCGGCGTCTCCCGGCTCCTCCTTAACCCGCGCCGGGAGGCGGTGGCGGCAGCGGCCGGCGGGCGGGGGAGGGGGAGGGGCGCGGAGCGCGGCGCGGAGGCCGGGGAGGAGCCGGGGCCTGCAGCGGAGCCGAGCCGAGCCCGAGCCCGCGCCGAGCCCTGACACTGTCTGCCCGCCTTCTGGCTCCCCGGGAGCCCAGACTGGTCGGAGCCCGAGCGGTGGCAGCGCGGGGAGCCCCACGCGCCGAAGGGAGCGGACCCGACAGGACGGCCCTAGAGGAGGTGCTGCCGCCACAGTAGCAGGGACCGGAGTCTCGAGCCGCGGCCTCCCGGACCGTGCTGCCCAGGCCAGCTCAGGGACAGCCGGGAGTACGAAAGCCCCACCCTCTGGGGCACCCCGGGAGCGGAGGCGGGAGCGGGGACGCGAGCAACCTCTCCCCCTGTTGGAGAGAAAAGACCCTTACCACTCGGGTGAGGGAAAGAAGAGACCCCTGGAGGGGACGCCTCTCTCCTGCCTAGAGGCGAGGAAGACCCCTGTACTGGCCGGGGAGGAGACCCCCAGAAGTGGAAAGAAGGGAGCTTTCCGTAGGGAAGCAGAGTGAGACCACCCTAGCGCGCCCCCGCCCCTCCAAACACACACTCTCAACAGTTCAGGACTTTGGAGGCAAAGAGAGACGGGGCTGTGCCTGTGGAGTAGGCACCCTCGGCCCACCACTATTCACAGGAGACAGGAGTCCTTACGTTCAGAAGCCACTCCAGGGAAAGAAGAGGAATCGGCTTTCAGCCTTCTGGAGAGGGGAAGACCTCCCCCTCAACTTCCTCGTGCCTAGACAGTGGAACGGGGTGGAGCCCCTCCGCTCCTATCTCCAGCAGACAGAAAGAGCCCTCCACCTCAGAAAGATCCAGTTTGGGGGGGAGGGGAACTCCCCCAAGGGGGAGGAGACAACTCCTGGTTGGGAGAGGCTCCTCCCCTCCTCCCCCGGGTAACAAGCAGGGTGTGGGGGGTGTGCCACCTTCCCCAAGTAGGACCTCCTTCTCCTCCCCCTCCCCCTCCTCCAACCTTGACTCCTCATCCTCAGGGGACCCAGTTCCCCTCACCAACTTGGGAGGCTCAGCCTCGTCCAGGAAGAGCCACTGAGGATGAGAGCCGTCACCTGCCTCTGAAGAGGGGAATCCCTCCAACCCCAAACTCCAGTACCAGGTGGTTCCCTCCCTTTGCCGGAGGAACCTTGGAGACAGGTTAGTGCTTTCTTTCATCTTCTCTCTGTCATTTTGGGGACTAAAGGGATGGGATTCATTTTAGGTCCCTTAGGGAAGTGGATGTTTTCATGCTGAGGAAAAGGGTTATCGGAAAACAGCTGCATTTTGAGAACATGCATACTGTGTAGCAGTGATTTACACAACCCAACCAGTGGTAAGATTCCCATACCACCCTTCACCCTTGGGGTATTTTCGTCTCCTCTTTGTCTTCTCTGCAGAACCCAGAAGTACCATGGCTTCTGACCTAGAGAGTAGCCTCACCTCCATAGACTGGCTCCCCCAGCTGACCCTCCGAGCTACCATTGAGAAGCTTGGAAGTGCCTCCCAGGCTGGGCCTCCCGGGAGCAGCCGCAAGTGTTCACCAGGGTCACCCACAGATCCTAATGCCACCCTGAGCAAAGACGAGGCAGCAGTGCACCAGGACGGCAAGCCACGATACAGCTATGCCACTCTCATCACCTATGCCATCAACTCCTCTCCAGCCAAGAAGATGACCCTCAGCGAGATTTACCGCTGGATCTGTGATAACTTCCCCTATTACAAGAATGCTGGCATTGGTTGGAAGGTGGGAATGCTTCTATAATCTTGGCTTAGGTTCTCAGGCCTAACTTGCTTCTCTGCCTCTCCAGAATTCAATACGGCACAACCTTTCTCTCAACAAGTGTTTCCGGAAGGTGCCCAGACCTCGGGATGACCCTGGGAAGGTAAGATACTACTGTAAGCATTGAAAGGAGGATTGTTTTCTGTGGGAATGGGATCTCCTTCCAGGGTTCCTATTGGACAATTGACACCTGCCCTGACATTTCCCGAAAGAGAAGACACCCTCCAGATGATGATGTAAGTTCCCAGCTCATGAGGAGATGCCATATCTTATAGATTTCTTTTTTTTCACAACCCTCAGCTGTCCCAAGACTCACCAGAACAGGAGGCAAGCAAGAGCCCACGGGGAGGCGTTGCAGGGAGTGGAGAAGCCTCACTGCCTCCTGAGGGGAATCCGCAGATGTCACTTCAGAGCCCCACATCTATAGCCAGCTACAGCCAGGTAGGAAGCAGATATGGCAGGGGTCATGGGATACTGATCAGGAATTTCTTACCTGTTTTTGCAGGGCACAGGATCTGTGGATGGTGGAGCAGTGGCAGCAGGGGCTTCAGGCCGAGAAAGTGCTGAGGGTCCCCCTCCCCTCTATAACACCAACCATGACTTTAAATTCTCCTACTCAGAGATCAACTTTCAGGATCTAAGCTGGTCCTTCCGCAACCTCTATAAGTCCATGCTGGAGAAGTCCTCTTCCTCCTCTCAGCACGGTGAGTCTGGAGTTGGGATGGGTGCAGGGAGAAAGTCACTTGCCTGCTTCCTCCCCACCTGCAGGCTTTTCTTCTCTCCTGGGGGACATCCCACCCTCGAACAACTACTACATGTATCAGCAGCAGCAGCCACCGCCACCTCAACAGCAGCAGCAGCAGCAGCAGCCGCCACAGCCACCTCCCCAGCAGTCCCAGCCACAGCAGCAGCAGGCACCTGCCCAGGGCCCCTCAGCTGTAGGGGGTGCTCCTCCACTGCACACCCCAAGCACAGATGGTTGTACCCCACCAGGGGGAAAGCAAGCTGGGGCGGAAGGCTATGGGCCTCCCCCTGTAATGGCCATGCATCCACCCCCGCTGCAGCATGGAGGCTACCACCCTCATCAGCACCATCCCCACTCCCACCCTGCCCAGCAGCCACCACCTCCACAGCCACAGGCACAAGGCCAGGCTCCCATCAACAACACTGGCTTTGGTGAGTAAGGAGGGTGCACAGTGATCTAGAGGTCTTATTATCCACTTTCCCCTCCTCTTTACAGCCTTTCCTTCTGACTGGTGCTCTAATATTGACTCTTTAAAGGAAAGCTTCAAGATGGTGAATCGGCTCAATTGGTCCAGCATTGAGCAGTCACAATTCTCAGGTTAGTGATCAAAGGACGAAGGAAGAGAGGGAAAGGTTTGCATTGCTTGCTTCCCTCTTTGTAGAACTGATGGAGAGTCTACGACAGGCAGAGCAGAAGAACTGGACCCTCGACCAGCATCACATTGCCAATCTGTGTGACTCCCTCAACCACTTCCTTACTCAGACTGGTCACGTGCCCCCTCAAGGGGGTACCCACCGCCCACCAGCCCCTGCCCGTATTGCTGACTCCTGTGCCCTCACCAGTGGCAAACAGGAGTCAGCCATGAGCCAAGGTACTGCACCAAGCCAGTTGCCATGGAGGTGGCAATTGTACTATCCATTTCTTTTTACCCTCAGTGGTGAGGACTGACAGCTTCTGCAGAAAGCCTTCATGCCTGCAGGAGCTACAGAACAGGGCAGGGAAGAGAGAAGGAGGATGGGAGCAAGGGTATATTTTTTTCTTCCCTGCTTTGTTGAGTACAACTCAAGTAACTCTTGTCTTGCTTTGGCAGTGAACTCTTATGGGCACCCACAAGCTCCCCACCTCTACCCTGGCCCATCACCAATGTACCCAATCCCCACCCAGGACTCAGCAGGATACAATCGCCCAGGTAAGAGCTAAGAAGCTTGTTTCAAAACCGTTCTCCTTTTACTCTCTTTCTTTCTTTCTAACAGCACACCATATGGTCCCTCGGCCATCAGTGCCACCTCCTGGTGCCAATGAGGAGATCCCTGATGACTTCGACTGGGACTTGATCACTTAGTGCATCACAGAGTGTGGACATCAGCCCAGGGCCGCGTGGTGAAATCTGGCAGTGGGGAAAGAGCAACCCCAGCCCGTCCCTTCCCCCCGTCTGTATATAGACATATATCCTCTTTTTGTTCTTTCTCTGTCAGAGAAGCCACTGCAAGATGCTGCCGAAGATAACCCTCTCTTTCCTGCCTCATTCTTCTCTCTTCCTTCCTGTTTTTTCCTAGTTCTTTTATTATTATTCTTATATTATTATTATTATTATTGGTTATATACTGTCCATAGTCTCCTGTCCCTACATCATGGATCATGTCCACCTTTTGCTAATTTAAAATCATCAGGCTGGAAGATGAAGCCATGATAGCTACAGAGAAAGGTTTTAGACTCCAGTTTACCTTTCTCTTGGAGAAACTCAATGCTAATCCCACCTTTTGGCCCTAAATTGTTTTTTGTTCCCATCAGTTTCAGGCCAGGACTGGAGAGGCCACATTACCAAGTAGAAAGGGTCTGAAACATTACTTGGCAGCCAAGAATTTGGAGGTTTTAAAATGGTGCTAATTCTGTCCTCTGAGGTCTTCCTTGTCCCTTTATACCTTCAATCCTTACTTCTGCCAGTCTGTATTTCCTATCAAGGGTGAAAGTGATGATGGTGGTGCAGGAGGGTGACAATAAAATCCTAGTGGAATTGGAGACCATTGGAAGGGATGGAATATAAGTCAGTGTGAAACTGAGTATACACTGCCATGTTACATCAGTGTCCATTGGCTTGTTTTGAGCCTGTTCTCTAAGAAGATAGGATTGGTTTTAGCCCAAACTCTGCTTCTATGGTAGGGCATGAGGACAACTATTCAGCATGGTTTTAGCTTCTTGGAGATGATTCCAACTTAACTATTTTGGCTTTTTAAACATAATTTTCTCTGAAAATTAATTGTGGCTCTTATTTGCATTTACGAATGATCTTCCCATCCCTTTTTCCCATTCAGCAAATATTAGTTTGTCCTCCTTTAATTGTTTGCCCAAATCTTCCACCCATCTTTTTTCTTCCCTCATTTTCTGGGATTCTCAAGAAAGAAAAAGTAACCCATTATCACTCTGAGTTTCGTCGTGCCCTGAGACATGATGGGAATCTCATTCCCACCTCTCATAGCAGAGCCAAACCTTTAGTGTTGGTGGTAGGAGGATGGGGAGAGGAAAAAAGAGCTGGCAAAGAAATGGATAGGGAATATTTTAGTTCTTTAAATATATAGGCAGATGCTTCTCTTGGAATCCAGATCATCTGGCTGAAGCTTTTGCAAGTAGGCTTTGAGGGGTGAAGGAGATTGGTGGAGGAGAGTAAATAATCTAGAGGCAAGAGTTCAGTGAGGGCCAAGGGGGACCCCCAGAAAAAGGTATGGAGCTAACTCATCTCTTTTACAAGGGGTGGCCATGACTTACTGTTGCAAAGTACTCAGTGTATATTTAATGTTGATTGTTGAATTTTAGTTACGAGAGGGAAGAACAATTTTACTTCTGTCCTTATTTCACTTGCTGAAAAGCTGTGGGACAAAATGTATGGAATAGACAAGGCCACTTTCTTTGTGATTTCTGCTTTTCATGCATATTATTTTATTTACCCATAATTTCCAAGAGGTTTGGCGTTCCGCTCTCCTGCTTTTTTCTTTCATCCACCCCTTTCCTTTTTTTGGAAGGGGGTTATATATGAGAGTTCATTGAAGAAGTCCAGTGAGGCTGAAGTAAAGGGGCAAGATAGGGCAGTTAACTAAAGAGCACTTTATTTCTTTGAAGCCTTTCTAAGAAAGAAATGGGGGTGCGAGTGGCTTGAATCTCCCATGATGTTGGAGGGCACTTAGTGGGGTTGAAGTATGACATAATATTTCCCATTGGGGAAAGGAGAATTTCTCTTAGAGGGTGGCAAAATGCCTTTGCCCAGTGTCCCTATTTTAGGCATCTTTTCCTTCCTTATTCCTTCCAGTCAGGGTGTGTCCTATACAAAACTTCCCATCAGTTCTCCTCAATATTCCCCATTTGTAAATGATCACTTCTCTTTTCTAAACCCTTTTCCTGTTCAGATCCATACAGGATTTGCAAGGGTAGGATCATACATGCAAATGCCCCTTGTTCATCTGTGTCTTCTGCAAACTAGTCTCATGAAGAATTCTGGCGTGCAGCCAGGGTAGCTGAAGTTTGGGTCTGGGACTGGAGATTGGCCATTAGGCCTCCTGAGATTCCAGCTCCCTTCCACCAAGCCCAGTCTTGCTACGTGGCACAGGGCAAACCTGACTCCCTTTGGGCCTCAGTTTCCCCTCCCCTTCATGAAATGAAAAGAATACTACTTTTTCTTGTTGGTCTAGCATTGCTGGACACAAAGTGTAGTCATTATTGTTGTATTGGGTGATGTGTGCAAAACTGCAGAAGCTCACTGCCTATAAGAGGAAATAAGAGAGAAAGTGGAGGAGAGGGACAAAAGGAGTAATTATTTGGTATAGATCCACCCATCCCAACCTTTCTCTCCTCAGTCCCTGCTCCTCATGTTTCTGGTTTGGTGAGTCCTTTGTGCCACCACCCATAATGCTTTGCATTGCTGCATCCTGGGAAGGGGGTATATGGTCTCACAAGTTGTTGTCATTGTTTTTTTGCATGCTTTCTTAATAAAAAAAAAAAAAGAATGTTTACAGTTTTATCTTACTGGTAGTGGTCTCAAGTTTCTTTTGG